TAACTACTTCCCCGTCCTCTCCCAACCCCTTTAACTGGAGTTTGAGAGCAGCCTTCTCACTGAGAGCCCGTTTTTATCCAGGTACCATGGAGAGAAGCTACAGCCATTTGGGCAACTGAAGAGGCCCCGTAGAAATGGCTTGGGGCTCATCTCCACCATCTATGATGAGCCTCTACCCCAAGACCAGACGGAGTCACTGCTCCGCCGCCAGCCACCCACCAGCATGAAGTTTCGGACAGACATGGCCTTTGTGAGGGGTTCCAGTTGTGCTTCAGACAGCCCCTCATTGCCTGACTGACCGGGTTGGGGGCTTCCTTTCATAGCTACATGATGAAAACCCTCTGCCCTGGCCTCATCTACCACTGAAGCAGAAAGGAGTCTGGGAGCAGCAGTCTTCGTGGCTGGTTCAGGGTGTTTTGTTCCGAGCCTGCCTGCCTGCCGGTTCTATACCTCAGGGGCATTTTTACAAAAAGCCCCCTCCCGTCCCCTCCCCTTGGATATTAGGGGTAACGACCGCTTGTCTTTGGTCTCTAACCCTAATCTCTGGGCTTGCCCTTTGCCTCCTGCAGAACTTTGAAAAGCTGGGTTGAGTGAGGCTATCAGCACAGCCTTCCTTGGGGACTCTGAAGGTGTCCCCACGAAGGCCAGAAAGGGGGAAAGGGACCTGGGCGAGGAGAGGATTTGTGGTGCTTGGAAGAGCCGGCCTTGGGTGGGCCCTCCACCGCCTCTACCCTCACTGGGTGGGACTGCCAGCGGAGAGTCCGCGGGAGGTGGCTTGGGTGTGCGACGTCACGGAAGAATAAAGACGTTTACTACTGGAGCTCCCTTACTTTTCTAATTCGAGTCTGAAGGTTAGAGAAATTCCGAGAGCGATTTTCCCGCAAAGACCCCACATTCGACCCACTACCCGCGAGAGAAATGCGGCTGCGCCGCCCGCCCCTCGGCGTCTAGCTTCGTCCCCGCCGTGAGGGCGGGACTTCCTCTCGTTGGCTCGCCGTTTCCGACGCTGTCCGGAAGTCGAGTTAGTCTAGTTAGTATCGGCCTGTTATCTCCTTTTGCGCGACACGGTCTCAGCTGTTCCGCCTGAGGCGAGTGACGCTGGCCGCCAACGAGGTATACGTACTGGGACCCTCGCCCTCAGTCTCGTCTCCGGCGCGGCTACCTGCCCCGTTTTCCCTGTGAGTTGACCTGCTCCGGGCCGCGGGCCGCCAATGGCAGGGGCCGCTCCGACCACGGCCTTCGGGCAGGCGGTGATCGGCCCGCCGGGCTCAGGGAAGACCACGTACTGCCTGGGCATGAGTGAGTTCCTGCGCGCGCTGGGCCGGCGCGTGGCGGTGGTGAACCTGGACCCGGCCAACGAGGGGCTGCCGTACGAGTGTGCCGTGGACGTGGGCGAGCTGGTGGGGCTGGGCGACGTGATGGACGCGCTGCGCCTGGGGCCCAACGGCGGCCTGCTCTACTGCATGGAGTACCTGGAAGCCAACCTGGACTGGCTGCGTGCCAAGCTCGACCCCCTCCGCGGCCACTACTTCCTCTTCGACTGCCCAGGCCAGGTGGAGCTCTGCACGCATCACGGCGCCTTGCGCAGCATCTTCTCCCAAATGGCGCAGTGGGACCTCAGGGTGCGTCTCAGGGCGGGGAGGCCCATTTTGCGAGGCCACTCTCACCCTGTCTATTCCCTCCCAGCTGACTGCCGTCCACCTCGTGGATTCTCACTACTGCACAGACCCTGCCAAGTTCATTTCAGTACTGTGTACCTCCCTGGCCACCATGCTGCACGTGGAACTGCCCCACATCAACCTCCTTTCCAAGATGGACCTCATTGAGCATTATGGGAAGCTGGGTAAGAGCTTCTGTTCCAGGCGAAGAGCAGGGGGTTGCTCCTGAACACTGGTTTCTCTCTTTAGCCTTCAACCTGGACTACTACACAGAGGTTCTGGACCTCTCCTACCTGCTTGACCACCTGGCTTCTGACCCTTTCTTCCGCCACTACCGCCAGCTCAATGAGAAGCTAGTGCAGCTCATCGAAGACTATAGCCTTGTCTCCTTTATCCCTCTCAACATCCAGGTACTAGGGGCTAAGACGGGACTCTTGACAGTCTCACAGAACTGTTTCTCTCCTCCCTGCTCAGGACAAGGAGAGCATCCAGCGAGTCCTGCAGGCTGTGGATAAAGCCAATGGATACTGTTTCAGAGCCCAAGAGCAGCGAAGCTTGGAAGCCATGATGTCTGCCGCAATGGGAGCCGACTTCCATTTCTCTTCGTATCCTTGCCAGCTTCCTGGCCATAGCAGAGTATGCTATCAGCCTTGACGCACCCTTCCTCAGCACACTGGGCATCCAGGAGAAGTACCTGGCACCCTCGAACCAGTCAGTGGAGCAGGAAGCCATGCAGCTGTAGCAACAAGGTGGACCCTGGAGAGCAGGATGCATAATCCAGCACTGGGGAAAGTGGAGGCTCCTGATGCAGGCTGCAGACCCAAGAGCAAGTCCTCCCAGCCAGAGCTGGCGGGCTGGCAAGGGGATATTCAGCTCTGCAAAGGACTTCTGGCCAAAAAGCCAGACATGGTGCCAAGCAGAACACCCCCCATACTGTCAGTGGTGTCCGTGAGCTCTGGGCCCTGCCACCAGAAAGTCGAGCACTGGTCCTAGTCAGGCTGTGATGAAATGTGCTACAATACAAGAGTTTATTTTCTACTTTTTGTGACTTCCAAACTTTTCTTCAGTCTTCCGGGCCCAGGGGTTTGGGGAAGAATGAGGGAGTGTCACCTAGCCTTGGAATAATCAGTATTTCCCCAAAGCATATAATTCACATTCAGTCACATAGGATTTACATTCAGTCTCCAGTCATGTGTTTTTATTAATCTTCAGTTTTTGGTTCTGAGGTTTGTTTTTTAAAAGATGGGGTCTTGCTATATGGCCCAGGCTGGACTCAAACTCCTGGGCTCATGTGATCTTCCCGCCTCAGACGCCTGAGTAACTGGGACTACAGGTGTGAGCCACCATGTCCCACAATTTTCAGTTTTAACAGAGCCTCAAGCTTCAGCTTTCACAGGCAACACTTCCTAACTAGAACTTTGTTAATGTTTTATATTCACTGTATTTGTTTTATGGTTTTATTCTATTGTTGACAAGTGTTAACTAGTTTTCCATTTACAGTAGTGGTTAAAAGTTTACTTCAAGGCTGGGTGCGGTGGCTCACGCCTGTAATCCCAGCACTTTGGGAGGCCGAGGCAGGCGGATCCCAAGGTCAAGAGATCGAGACCATCCTGGCCAACATGGTGAAACCCCATCTCTACCAAAAAATTTTTTTAATTAGCTGGGCATAGGTGGCGCGTACCTGTAGTTCCAGCTACTTGGGAGGCTGAGGCAGGAGAATCATTTGAACCCAGGAGTCAGAGGTTACAGTGAGCTGAGATTGCACCACTGCACTCCAGCCTGGTGACAGAGCGAGACTTTGTCTCAAAAAAAAGGTGTACTTCAAAAATGAAATACAAGGCTGGGCGTGTTCACTCATGCCTGTAAGCCCAGCACTTTGGGAGGCTGAGGCGGGCGGATCACCTGAGGTCAGGAGTTCGAGACCAGCCTGGCCAACATGGTGAAACCCCTCTCTACTAAAAACATAAAAATTAGCTGGGCATGGTGTTGCACGCCTATAATCCCAGCTATTGGGGAGGCTGAGGCAGAAGAATTGCTTGAACCCAGGAGGCGGAGGTTGCAGTGAGCCAAGATTGTGCCTACATTCCAACCTGGGCGACAGAGCAAGACTCTGTCTCAAAAAAAAATAGTAAGTTGTGTAAAGAAAAATATTAATTATATAATATGGCAGTTCCTATGAGAGTGTGGCAAAAATCAAGAGGGCTTGGAAGTTTTTTCTTTGCTCTTGCAACTGGCTGGATGCAGTTCATATATTTTTCAACCAGTAGGTGGCACCCCAACCTAATTTTTTGCAGTTGTAACCTGGTGGCAGAAGGGGCAGGACTGATGGCTTGGGCAAGACTGTTATGCCAAGTTTTATTTGCATGTATTTGGACTTTCTTTTTTTGGAGACAAAGTCTCTCTCTGTCGCCCAGGCTGGAGTCCAGTGGCACAATCTCGGCTCACTGCAACCTCCGCCTCCCAGGTTCAAGCAATTCTCTGCCTCAGCCTCCCGAGTAGCTGGGATTACAGGCGCCTACCACATGCCCGGCTAATTTTTGTATTTTTAGTAAAGACGGGGTTTCACCATGTTGTTCAGGCTGGTCTTGAACTACTGACCTCATGATTTACCCGCCTTGGCCTCCCAAAGTGCTGGGATTACAGGCGTGAGCCACTGCACCCGGCCACATTTGGACTTATTAACACATATGAAGTGCTTGGTATTTTAGAGTGCTTCCACACACACAATCCTCATTAGAGATAGACAGGATGGGGAGAATTAATAAGCCATTGCCCGTGTTACAGTGAGGAAGCAGAAAGATGAGAAGTTTGAACTTTGGTCAGCCTGGCTTTCTCATAACCCATTTTGCTGACTAAATTGCGAGTATCCCTCCTTTGGTATATTTATTGGTGAGAAGTCACAGCCCTTGTCCCACAGGTTTTGCAGCCAATCAGGAGAAAGAAATTAGGCACCTGTAAAGTATTACTGAATCATAGATAGTTCACCAGTGGTTTGGGCAGTTGGCAAATTAATTTAGGGACATCTGTTCTGAAACAGCATTGAAATAGGACTGACTGCTTTGCTTTCTGGTTGTGGCAGCCAGAGCCAAAGGCAGATGAATGAGGGGCTATGAGGAGGCTACTGTGGCTGGAACAGTATGAAAGCAACCTCAGCTCCCACGCCTGGCTGTAAAGGGGATAATAACTGGGTGCTGCTTCCCAGCCTCTTTCATCTGAGAAGTTCAAAGCACCTCACCCCTATTAACACCCCACAGAGTAGGTAGGAAGTACCAATAGAGCAAGCCAGGAAAACTGAGGCCAGGAGGCACAGCCTGGGGCTAGCTGTGAATCACCTGTGGGGCCTAGAGCCCAGGAATCCTGACGCCCAGGCTACTGGACAAATCCTTTATCAGGGCATTAGGGTGGGTGCTATGCTTTTGAAAGCAGTACCAACGGCTGTGGTCGTGGGTTTTGATGCTTGCCACTCACAGAGGCCCCAGCTCTCACCATAACAAACCAAATGGGGGCTGGAAGGCATCCTTTACAACTTTATGGTCTCGTATGCAAGCACCCTCAGCATTCTCTGCACCCATGGAGTGGAGATGGGTGGGAGTAATCCAAGGCCTTTATTTTCAGGCCATGGTTTGACAGCAAGGGTATTTTCTTCCCCAATAAACGTAGCTTCTGTCTACCTTCCACTGGCAGCAAAATGATTTTCTGTTCTCTGCATATACTGAGGGGATCTGCACAGTGCAGAAAGGAAGATGTCCGAGATCCAAGTGAGGCCTGTTCAGTGTGAAATGTCTAGGGTAGAAGAAAGACCATCCTCCATTATGGCTGGCATGTGGCAGTCATCCTTAAGATTATTTTTAAATTTCCTAATAAATATAGGAAAGTAAAAAACTTAGAAAATGAAAGAGAAGGCCGAGCACGGTGGCTCACGCCTGTAATCCCAGCACTTTGGGAGGCCAAGGCGGGCTGATCACCTGAGGTCAGGAGTGTAAGACAAGCCTGACCAACATGGTGAAAACCTGTCTCTGCTAAAAATACAAAAAAATGAGCAGGGCATGGTGGCATGCGCCTGTAATTCCAGCTACTTAGGAGACTGAGGCAGGAGAATCGCTTGAACCTGGGAGGCGGAAGTTTCAGTGAGCGGAGATCGCGCCATTGCACTCCAGCCTGGGTAACAAGATGGAAAGTACATCTCAAAAAAAAAAAAAACGAAAATGAGTCACCCAGAATCCCATAACGGAAACTTTCTATGGGGTCATCTGTTTAAGAGAAAAATAAATTCTATATTCAAATGTATATTTTGTGTATTCTCTTTTTTTCTCATCTCT